CTGGGCCTCGGTAAGACTTGTGAGGGAAGCGGGAGCTGTGGGAGGGCGACGCGGCTAGGAAGGAACCCTAGAGGCCTCAGCCCCCACTCCCACCCCTTCCCGGCACCCCGGCCGCCGGTGCCCCGAGGCTCTGCCGACTCTTTGTTAAGCGAGGCCGCGGTTCCTCCGCCCTCGCTAGGCCCAGCAGTTGCCTCCAGTGCCCCCAAGGACTGGCGGCCTTGCGTCCAGAAACCCCACGCACAAACCTGCTGCTATGGCTGCAGCGGCAGCTGCTACAACCGCGGGCGCGGAGCGAATCCCGGAGCCCAAAGTACGCGCTGTCCCGGCCCGGTCCCGCCGCGCTCCTTCCTCTCCGCCCCCTTCGCCGCCGCCGCCGCCACCACCACCACCGCCGCCGCCACCGCCACCACCGCCACCGCCTCACGGCCCGTTGCTGAAGGGGGGAGGGGAACAAAAACGCGACATGCGCAGTGAGGAACGCGCGGGCAGAAGGGCGGGGCCGGGGCTACGGCTCCCGGAAGGCGCCTGACCTTAAAGCTCCAGAACGCCTCACAGGCTCCTCAGATACTCTGACGGGAAACTGCAGTTGGGTGGACAGTGTTCATGACCCATCTAGAAAGTGGGTCTGCGAATGAAGAAAAAGTGGCGTCAAGGGGCTAGCCAAAAATCCCAAGAGAAAACGGGTTGGACAGAAACCATATTTACATGAACATGCCTATAGTTTAAACTGTTGCATATACTACTAGAGCGACACTCTTGCCTCTGGCCACGTGGTCCCACACAGCATGGCCACCTTTAGCTTCCGGAGCACCGGTTCCGTGTGACGTCAACTTGACGGAATCCTAGGTAGGAGGATTGGGATAGGCGAGGGCAGTTCCGGCCCAGGGGCGGGGATTATGTAATTTTCCCAAAAGCCCCACCTCGCCTCAGCCGGGCGGGAGAGAGGGAGGTCTCGCGCTTTCCCCGGGGTTGCGTCCCGCCCCGCAGGCTGCGCGCAGGCGCTGACGAGCCGCTCGCATTCTACGTAACGGACGGCGGAGGCTACGTGAAGAGAGGCGCGGCGTGACTGAGCTACGGTTCTGGCTGCGTCCTAGAGGCATCCGGGGCAGTAAAACCGCTGCGATCGCGGAGGCGGCGGCCAGGCCGAGAGGCAGGCCGGGCAGGGGTGTCGGACGCAGGGCGCTGGGCCGGGTTTCGGCTTCGGCCACAGGTAAGGAGCGGGCCAGGACGCGCTCGTCGGCGTGGCCGGGCCAGGCCGAGCGGTGACTCCGAGTTGCTTGGCCTGTAGCCCGGTCCGGTTGAGATAATTGTAATGGTTTGGGGGAACTTTCCCACGGAGCTGTGAGCAAATGATAGCCAAAAGGGCAGAGTTAGAGGAAATGTACAGTGTGTGCCGGAGGATGACATTAGGATGTATTGATTCTCTTGGGTGGGGAGAAACTAGGCAAAGGGGTTTAATAGAAGCAAAAACCTCTGTGGCCAGTCTCTTCTGGAGGTTTCTAAAATGAAACGTGTTTGTATCCAACACATATAAAGAGACAGAGGAAAGTCTGCATGATTTCCAGAATACTCGTTTTGGCCGTTGTCAGGAAGACCTAATCTAAAATGACAACAAGGAATGATGGCCTCACTCAGTCCTCTTTCCTCAAGTCTAGACTCAGTCGCTGAGGAACTATTGGATGAGCTTGCAGAAAATAATCAAACCAGACTTGTTAGCGCTTGTGTGAATTTTCCTTGGTCCTGTGTTGCTTGCTTCAGGAGTCATAGAGGCTGGGTGGTCTGGCAAGGACTTGTGCATTTGAGAACTGACAGGTGCAGCGGAGACTTCTAAGAGGGAAAACCAAGGTAAAAATGGCTTGGATGATTGTAACCTAAATCAATCCATTTTGGGGTTCTCTTTTTTTTTAAGCTTTTTTTCTCAAGGTGCAATGAAAGCCTTCCACACTTTCTGTGTTGTCCTTCTGGTGTTTGGGAGTGTCTCTGAAGCCAAGTTTGATGATTTTGAGGATGAGGAGGACATAGTAGAGTATGATGATAATGACTTCGCTGAATTTGAGGATGTCATGGAAGACTCTGTTACTGAATCTCCTCAACGGGTCATAATCACTGAAGATGATGAAGATGAGACCACTGTGGAGTTGGAAGGGCAGGATGAAAACCAAGAAGGAGATTTTGAAGATGCAGATACCCAGGTGAGGCTCTTTTTATTAATTTATTGGAAAAAAGAGGAAAACGGATGATGCCTCATTTTTGTAGGAGGGAGATACTGAGAGTGAACCATATGATGATGAAGAATTTGAAGGTTATGAAGACAAACCAGATACTTCTTCTAGCAAAAATAAAGACCCAATAACGATTGTTGATGTAGGTATCCAGGATTCTGAATTCCCAACTAACAACATTTAATGGAATGATTTTGCTTTTTTAGGTTCCTGCACACCTCCAGAACAGCTGGGAGAGTTATTATCTAGAAATTTTGATGGTGACTGGTCTGCTTGCTTATATCATGAATTACATCATTGGGAAGAATAAAAACAGTCGCCTTGCACAGGCCTGGTTTAACACTCATAGGGAGCTTTTGGAGAGCAACTTTACTTTAGTGGGTAAGTGAGGCCAATGTCAGCCCAGCTTCTTGTGTTGAGTCACATTAAGTGGTTTTACCCCTAGGGGATGATGGAACTAACAAAGAAGCCACAAGCACAGGAAAGTTGAACCAGGAGAATGAGCACATCTATAACCTGTGGTGTTCTGGTCGAGTGTGCTGTGAGGGCATGCTTATCCAGCTGAGGGTAAGTAGGAAACTTCTTGTACGATATATATCTTGGATTTACTTACTTCTCTCATTTTTTTCAGTTCCTCAAGAGACAAGACTTACTGAATGTCCTGGCCCGGATGATGAGGCCAGTGAGTGATCAAGTGGTATGTATTCTTCCCGCTGGTTTTCTGTGTACGAATTTTGTTGTTTTTTACATTTTTTTAAAAGCAAATAAAAGTAACCATGAATGATGAAGACATGGATACCTACGTATTTGCTGTTGGCACACGGAAAGCCTTGGTGCGACTACAGAAAGAGATGCAGGATTTGGTATGTCAGGTTGCTCCAACTCAAATATACGTCATATCTTACTTTCAATTACTTCTTCCTCTAGAGTGAGTTTTGTAGTGATAAACCTAAGTCTGGAGCAAAGTATGGACTGCCGGACTCTTTGGCCATCCTGTCAGAGATGGGAGAAGTCACAGACGGAATGATGGATACAAAGGTAAATGCGACAGAAGACATACATTTGCCAGGGCTTTTAAAAAATATTATTTTCTTTTTTTCAGATGGTTCACTTTCTTACACACTATGCTGACAAGATTGAATCTGTTCATTTTTCAGACCAGTTCTCTGGTCCAAAAATTATGCAAGAGTACGTATAAGATAAAATTGTTGAAATTAATTTTCCTTCTTAATTGCCTTTTCTTTTATGACAGGGAAGGTCAGCCTTTAAAGCTACCTGACACTAAGAGGACACTGTTGTTTACATTTAATGGTAAGTATTCTGGGTCCTTTCTGGGTTCTTAGAACTCAGTAGGAAAAATGGCTTTGTTTTCCAGTGCCTGGCTCAGGTAACACTTACCCAAAGGATATGGAGGCACTGCTACCCCTGATGAACATGGTGATTTATTCTATTGATAAAGCCAAAAAGTTCCGACTCAACAGAGAAGTAAGACCCAATGCCTGTATTATATAAATTGGTTTCTTATGAAATACTTTGTTTCTTGGGGAAGGGCAAACAAAAAGCAGATAAGAACCGTGCCCGAGTAGAAGAGAACTTCTTGAAACTGACACATGTGCAAAGACAGGAAGCAGCACAGTCTCGGCGGGAGGAGAAAAAAAGAGCAGAGAAGGAGCGAATCATGAATGAGGAAGATCCTGAGAAACAGCGCAGGCTGGAGGTTAGACAAACTTATCACTGGGGTAAAACTACCTTTCTCTATTTATTACCCCTTCTTTCTCTAGGAGGCTGCATTGAGGCGTGAGCAAAAGAAGTTGGAAAAGAAGCAAATGAAAATGAAACAAATCAAAGTGAAAGCCATGTAAAGCCATCCCAGAGATTTGAGTTCTGATGCCACCTGTAAGCTCTGAATTCACAGGAAACATGAAAAACGCCAGTCCATTTCTCAACCTTAAATTTCAGACAGTCTTGGGCAACTGAGAAATCCTTATTTCATCATCTACTCTGTTTGGGGTTTGGGGTTTTACAGAGATTGAAGATACCTGGAAAGGGCTCTGTTTCAAGAATTTTTTTTTCCAGATAATCAAATTATTTTGATTATTTTATAAAAGGAATGATCTATGAAATCTGTGTAGGTTTTAAATATTTTAAAAATTATAATACAAATCATCAGTGCTTTTAGTACTTCAGTGTTTAAAGAAATACCGTGAAATTTATAGGTAGATAACCAGATTGTTGCTTTTTGTTTAAACCAAGCAGTTGAAATGGCTATAAAGACTGACTCTAAACCAAGATTCTGCAAATAATGATTGGAATTGCACAATAAACATTGCTTGATGTTTTCTTGTATGTCTACATTAAACTTGAGAAAAAGTAAAAATTAGAACACTGTATGTAGTAATGAAATTTCAGGGACCCAGAACATAATGTAGTATATGTTTTTAGGTGGGAGATGCTGATAACAAAATTAATAGGAAGTCTGTAGGCATTAGGATACTGACATGTACATGGAAAATTCTAGGGACAGGAGCATCATTTTTTCCTTACCTGATACCACGAACCAGTGACAACGTGAATGCTGTATTTTAAGTGGTTGTATGTTTATTTTCTTGAGTAACAAATGCATGAAAAATTAATGCTTCACCTAGGTAAGATCATTGGTCTGTGTGAAATCACAAATGTTTTTTCCTTCTTGGTTGCTGCAGCCTGGTGGATGTTCATGGAGAAGCTCTGTTCTCTATATTATGGCTGTGTGCCGTTGCTTCTCCCTCTGCTTTTATCTTTTCCACAGTTGAGGCTGGGTATGTTCTTTCAAAGAAATGGCCATGAATATGTGTAAGTATACTTTTGAAAATGAGCTTTCCTAAACTATTGAGAGTTCTTTCCACCTCTTGCGGAACCAACTCTTGGAGGAGAGGCCCATGTATCTGCACGAGCACTTAGCTTGTTCAGATCTCTGCATTTTATAAATGCTTCTTACCAAGAAAGCATTTTTAGGTCATTGCTTGTACCAGGTAATTTTTGCCGGGGATGGGTAAGGGTTGGGTTTTCTGGTGGGAGTGGGGTGGTGGGTATTTTTTGTTGATGCTTTAGTGCAGGCCTGTTCTGAGGCAATAACAAGTTGCTGTGAAAACAGCATGTGCTGCTGCCTTTGTAACTGCATGGAAACTTTTCACATGGGTTTTTCTCCAAGTTAATACAGAAATATGTAAACTGAGAGATGCAAATGTAATATTTTTAACAGTTCATGAAGTTGTTATTAAAATAACTAACATAAAACTTAATTACTTTAATATTATATAATTATAGTAGTGGCCTTGTTTTACAAACCTTTAAATTACATTTTAGAAATCAAAGTTGATAGTCTTAGTTATCTTTTGAGTAAGAAAAGCTTTCCTAAAGTCCCATACATTTGGACCATGGCAGCTAATTTTGTAACTTAAGCATTCATATGAACTACCTATGGACATCTATTAAAGTGATTGACAAAATCTCAGAGTGCCGCCTTGACTTTGTGGAGTTA